GCTTTATCTGTACCACTCTCTTCCTATCTTTCTGTGCCTATAGAAGAACCCATTTCTGCCTTGGGACTTTGCATTTTCCCCTTTCCCCAATGAAATTAACTCCCTCTCCTTCCTTAATCAAACATCATCTCAGAGAGGTCTTCCCTGAGCCCCCAATATAATCTAAGTTTCCCTGCTTTTCTATCTTATACGATTTTGTACTTTTTCTTCATAGTGTGTGTGTTTTGGTTTGATTTTTGAGATCACGCTCTGTCACCCAGGGTGAAGTGCAGTGGCGCGATCTCCGCTCACTGCAACCTCTGCCCCGCCCAGGGTCACATAATTCCCCCACCTCAGCCTCCAGGGTAGCTGGGACTACAGGAGCATGCCACGACACCTGGCTAATTTCTGTATTTTTTGTAGAGACGGGGTTGCACCATGTCGCCCAGGGTGGTCTCAAACTCCTGGACTCAAGCAATTCACCCGCCTCCACCTCCCAAAGTGCTATAATTACAGCTGTGAGCCACTGTGCCCAGCCTTCTTCACAATTTCACCACAATCCGTAAATATATATTTATTTATGTGATTATTTGTTCACTGTCTGTTTTCTAAGTTGTAAACTCCAGGAGGGCAGAGCCAAGGTCAATCTTGATATTTGCCCTCCCTCACTCCCTTCCACCCACTGAGAACACTGTTGGGTAATCAGCAGGTACTCAATAAATGCCAGATGAAATGAATGAGCTAGTGCATTTAGTAATGGAAGCTACCCTGTTTATTGGGAGTAGCTTTGAATCACTACTGAAAATCTGGATAAGTGCTATTAAAATTAGGACCTCAGGTAGGTGCCTCAGGTATCTCAGCCCATAGGTCCTTTTCTTCAAGCCTCACCTGCCACTCTCCACCTGTAACGTGTAGTTTTCATCCAAATAACCTGTGCTCCTGGCAATATCCCTAACAATCCCAAACTAAATAAAGAGGATTGTGACATGGACCCTAAATGTCGCCACGTTTGCGTCTCCATCCCGGAATATGACGCTGGTAGCTCATTAGCTCCATTCAAGCCTACAAATTGCATCACCCTCCTCCTCTGCCCAGACCTGGGGGCTCCAACACCTTTCGCTAGGTCTGGCTCTGGCCTCTGAGCGAACCTTCCGTACAGTATGGCGGCTCCCGAAGCCCCGCCCCTGGACAGAGTTTTCCGTACAACATGGCTGTCTACAGAGTGCGATTCCCACCCACTTCCGCCTAGCTACCGGAAGTTTCTATTTGAAACCCAGGCGGCCGACTTAGCCGGTGGCACGACAGTTGCTGCAGGGAATCTTTTAAACGAGAGCGAGAAGGACTGCGGGCAGGACCGGCGGGCTCCTGGGTTCGGCTCTCCCGGGGCGAGGGACTGGGCTGGCGCTGGGTAACATTCATCCTGTACCTTCCAGGGTTCAGCCGTGCCGCCTCGTTACGATGACCAGTGTGGTTAAGACAGTGTATAGCCTGCAGCCCCCCTCTGCGCTGAGCGGCGGCCAGCCGGCAGGTGAGGGTCCAAGCCACGCCCGGGGCACTGCGCCAGAAGCTTTACCTCTCATTTTCCTTTGCAGACACACAAACTCGGGCCACTTCTAAGAGTCTCTTACCTGTTAGGTCCAAAGAAGTCGATGTTTCCAAACAGCTTCATTCAGGAGGTCCAGAGAATGATGTTACAAAAATCACCAAACTGAGACGAGAGAATGGGTGAGAACGGATCATTAGTATCCAGTTAGAACTCTGATTCATTTCTTTGTTTCTGCCCTCCTAGGCAAATGAAAGCTACTGACACTGCCACCAGAAGGAATGTCAGAAAAGGGTGAGCATCAGGGTAAATCAACTTGGCCACTAATCTTTTCATGTAAGTACAACTATTATTACAGCTACAAACCACTGAGTAAGCAAAAATCAGAGGAAGAGCTCAAGGACAAGAACCAGCTGTTAGAAGCCGTCAACAAGCAGTTGCACCAGAAGTTGACTGAAACTCAGGTAAGAGACCCACCAGAGCTCTGTTACCAGCTATTCCTGATCTGTCTGTGCTGTGCTCCAATAGGGAGAGCTGAAGGACCTGACCCAGAAGGTAGAGCTGCTGGAGAAGTTTCGGGACAACTGTTTGGCAATTTTGGAGAGCAAGGGCCTTGATCCAGGTAAGAGACAGCACACAGCTAGCCTCCTTTGACTAAGTGAGATTGACTTTGTTGTATCCATCAGCTTTAGGCAGTGAGACCCTGGCATCACGACAAGAATCCACTACTGATCACATGGACTCTATGGTGAGGGCATGGGTGTGAAAGGGCGCAAGGGCGATTTGTTTACTACATTGTGCTTTCCTCTTAGTTGCTGTTAGAAACTTTGCAAGAGGAGCTGAAGCTTTTTAACGAAACAGCCAAAAAGCAGATGGAGGAGTTACAGGTGAGAGGCAGACATCACCCTGACCATTTCCTAAGCACAGATTCTTTGGTCTGGACTGTTTCAGATTGCTTGGATGAATCATGGGATATTGCACCAAATGTAGAGGATTTCATCGTTCCAGTTTAGATACAGGAGTCTAGTCCCTCTCTACTACTAGAGGGACAATTCCTAAAACCAGTGCATAGAAATAAAATCTAAAATAGAAGATACAGTCTGTTGATACTCCAGTGGTCTTCCTTAGTGGAATAGGAGCATAATGTTCTGATGTGGGAATTGTGTTTCCTGTTAGTCAAGAGTTTTGTGTATGTGTTGTTTTCTTTTGGAATGTCTTTCCATGCAGGCCTTAAAGGTAAAGCTGGAGATGAAAGAGGAAAGAGTCCGATTCCTAGAACAGCAAACCTTATGTAACAATCAAGTAAATGATTTAACAACAGCCCTTAAGGAAATGGAGCAGCTATTAGAAATGTAAGAAGAAGCAAGTGGCCAGATGGCTCCCTCTTGGGCATAAAATCTCAGAGGAAGCTACTTAGGACATCATCTTGGCCATGATCTTCTGGGACTCACCATCTCCAGAATGAAAACAATTTCTACAGTAGACTTAAGGACAGTTTATGCTGAAATGGCAATTCCTCATTTAAGCAAGTTTTCCCAACCTTCAGGTTGGTCAGCCCTCCTGAGCCTCACAGGTGGATAATTGAGGCCTACAAGAGAGGGGAGCCTAGGAGCTTGGATTGACCTTCTAGTCAACCACCTGACTTCAGCACACCATTACAATCGGGAGACTAAACCAACAACCAGAGGATCTAAAATGTCACATTCAGATTTTCAGGAAGAAAATCTTCATTACAGTGGAGCACAAATGTTCCATACAAGACATCATTGAGGAGCCATGCTGTCCCCTTCTAACCTGAAACACATTCTTTCCCATCCTGGTTGGGCTTCTGTACCTCCTTATTAATTTATGAACCTGAAGTTGCTTGAAGTGTTTTGGGCTTAATAAATGGGGTGAAAGTATAGGTAGCAGTAACACCTACATGAAACAATACACCTTGGATCTTTTAATCTAAATTACTTTTCTTTTTTAAGTCTACTTTTAAAATAAATACTTCTGTAAATATTCTGACTGTAACATTGAGGAATGAAAATAGCCTTTTAACCTAGATATGTCAGTTGATCATTATTGAACTAATTT